CCAGAGGGACTTTTCCCGCCCTCTCCAGCCCAGCCTCGCCTCCCCAGCACGTGGCAAACGTCCCACGGAGGGGACTGGTGGGCATCTGGGGCTCCCCCGGATCCAGCTGATTGCAGGAGCCTCTCGGCCATTCACACTTGGCCACCTCCTCTCCCCCAGCAGAACCCCTTCAGCTTTAGGGGCCGGTCCGCGGCCTCAGGCAGCAGATGAGCCCCGGGCGGAGTGGAGTGGGCGAGGCCAGCTCCTCGCTGGGGGCCCTTTAGACCCCGTGTTCACAGCTCTCCAGCTCTCCTCTAGTCTAATTTATTAATGTTCTGTGTCTTTTTCTTTCAGGGGTTCAGCATGAGTGAAGGCCCACATCCTACCTCCGAGCAGCAAGTGAAACCGAGTGGGGGCCAGCACCCAGCTCAGGGGCTCGAGGGTGAGGCTGTGGGGTCCTTCCTCCTACCCCGCGGGGCCCTGCAGCTCCCAGCGTCACTTCCGTGGATGTGGCCACCACGAGTCCCTGCCGAGGCCTGGAGAGGCTGCGTGGGCTTCTAAGAGCATCTGTGGGAGACCCGCAACAGGGGCGGGGTCAAGGCCCCCAAAGAGCCCGTCCCCGCCTGGGCGGGTGACTCCCTCCCTCCCTTACCTCCTTTCTATGACCCTCTCGGGGTTTAGGGGTGTTCCTGCCCCCCACCTGCGCGCGGGCGGGTCCAGGGCTTGGTGGACACGGAGAATCCCAGGCTCCGTGCCCTGCAAACACGGGCGTGAGGGGCGCAGGGGTGAACGCTGGAGGCGGAGAACCCAAGAGGGGCTGCGGGGTCAGCCTTGGGGCAGCCGGGCTGGAGGCAGCTTCGCTCCGCAGACGCAGACGCGAGACCCGCCTGGGACCCTCCGCCGACCCCGCTGCGGCCCCGCGACCCCCGCGTCTTCCCGGCGCCGCGCGGTCAGCGCCGCCCCCTAGACACCCGGCGCCGTCCCCTCCGCGCGCCTGCTGCCCGCTGGGGTTATTTTAATACCGGGCCCTGGCGCGGGGCGCGGCGCATTCCCAGCTGGCGGCGGGCAGGTGGCGGCGGCGCAGAGACCCGGCGCGGGGCGGGGGGCGCGGCTTTGGTGGCGGGACTGGCGGGCGCCCCTGCCGTGTGCTCTGGAAGCCGAGGCCACCGCGGAGCCCCTCGCGCCCCCTCTGCGCTGGGACAGGGGAGCGCGCCTCGGAAAGTTCCCCGCGGCCCCGCTGCGCGAGGAGTTTGGAGCCGCGAGCGGCTGCCCCCACGCGCGACCCCAGGCTCGGCGGGCAGGTCTGGCCGCTCAGTGACCGGAGGCAGGTGGGTCCTCGGTGGGTGACCGGGAGCGCGCGATCAGGCAGCCTCCTGTGTCTTGTTTCTTCAGCCCACCACCGCGCTGTTTCATCCAGGCTGCTGACCCCAGCGGCGACTCCTTCACTGGCTTCATGTCACAGTTTGCCTGCCCCGTCCACTGGGGACATTTGAGCTGTTTCCAGCTTCTTAGGAGTCAAGCTGCCGTGAACTTTCGCACGCTTGTCATTTTCTGAACGTTGGCAGCCCTTTATCTAAGGTACTAACCTGAGAGTAGAATTGCCGGGTGAGAGGTGTTGCCTGATTTGCTTCTTTCCCCACAGGCTGAGCTGGTTGCCCACAGGGGCCCCCGCCCCATCTCAGGGAGTGTCCACCCAGCCCTGAGCCCGTCGTGAGGGGTCAGAGATGGCGCTGACCCCCGAGTCCCCGAGCAGCTTCCCTGGGCTGGCCGCCACTGGCAGCTCTGTGCCGGAGCCGCCTGGCGGCCCCAACGCAACCCTCAACAGCTCCTGGGCCAGCCCGACCGAGCCCAGCTCCCTGGAGGACCTGGTGGCCACGGGCACCATTGGGACTCTGCTGTCGGCCATGGGCGTGGTGGGCGTGGTGGGCAACGCCTACACGCTGGTGGTCACCTGCCGCTCCCTGCGTGCGGTGGCCTCCATGTACGTCTACGTGGTCAACCTGGCGCTGGCCGACCTGCTGTACCTGCTCAGCATCCCCTTCATCGTGGCCACCTACGTCACCAAGGAGTGGCACTTCGGGGACGTGGGCTGCCGCGTGCTCTTCGGCCTGGACTTCCTGACCATGCACGCCAGCATCTTCACGCTGACCGTCATGAGCAGCGAGCGCTACGCTGCGGTGCTGCGGCCGCTGGACACCGTGCAGCGCCCCAAGGGCTACCGCAAGCTGCTGGCGCTGGGCACCTGGCTGCTGGCGCTGCTGCTGACGCTGCCCGTGATGCTGGCCATGCGGCTGGTGCGCCGGGGTCCCAAGAGCCTGTGCCTGCCCGCCTGGGGCCCGCGCGCCCACCGCGCCTACCTGACGCTGCTCTTCGCCACCAGCATCGCGGGGCCCGGGCTGCTCATCGGGCTGCTCTACGCGCGCCTGGCCCGCGCCTACCGCCGCTCGCAGCGCGCCTCCTTCAAGCGGGCCCGGCGGCCGGGGGCGCGCGCGCTGCGCCTGGTGCTGGGCATCGTGCTGCTCTTCTGGGCCTGCTTCCTGCCCTTCTGGCTGTGGCAGCTGCTCGCCCAGTACCACCAGGCCCCGCTGGCGCCGCGGACGGCGCGCATCGTCAACTACCTGACCACCTGCCTCACCTACGGCAACAGCTGCGCCAACCCCTTCCTCTACACGCTGCTCACCAGGAACTACCGCGACCACCTGCGCGGCCGCGTGCGGGGCCCGGGCAGCGGGGGAGGCCGGGGGCCCGTTCCCTCCCTGCAGCCCCGCGCCCGCTTCCAGCGCTGTTCGGGCCGCTCCCTGTCTTCCTGCAGCCCACAGCCCACTGACAGCCTCGTGCTGGCCCCAGCGGCCCCGGCCCGACCTGCGCCCGAGGGTCCCAGGGCCCCGGCGTGAGCACGCGGAGGGGCGGCTGGAGTCCAGGCGGGGACGCGCCCCAAAGCCCCAGCCACTCCCGGGAGCCCCCCCAACTCCCAAATCACAGGCCCTGCCCCTCCTCCGTCCCCTTCTGGAAAGATCCTGCTCGCTTCCCCTCAGCGCCCTTCCCGTGATGCCCAGAAGCGCCCACCCGCCTCCCTGAGGGTCTCCAGGAGGCTCCAGCGCAGTCCCGGCTTCTGGAGACCATGGCTTCGTCACAGAGGGCAGCAGGCGCCAGTGCCCGGCCCGTGTGGAGACCATGGCGCGGCTGCCGCCCCCGGGACCCTCCTCCTCTCAGCCAGCGGCCCTGTGACTCCTGTTCCTGCCTGTGTGGCTCCATCCCTTGTGGCTTTGCCACTGGAACAATCAACCCTGAGCTGGCTTCCGTGTCCTGCCTAGGCGCGGGGGACGCCACATCTGAGGTGTGGGAGGATCGGCCGGCAGGATCCCCAGGACGACAACGGCAGCTCAAGGGGGAGCCTGTGGGTCTGGCTGGGGTAGAGGGTGCACCTGCCTTTGAGGCCTGTGCAGGCGGCTGGTCTGGCACCTGATGTGGGGCAGGGAAGGTGGCCAGGAGGGGAGGCTCCAGCTGAGGGGTGGAGCAGGGAAGGCACTGCCCAGCAGAGGCCTGAGGCTTTGGGTGCAGAACGCAAGAGGACAAGGTCAGTGGCCGCACCTACAGGCCTCCTGGCCTCTCATCCACGTCTGGCTCAGGTCTGATCAGAAAGGGAATCCAGGTCCCACCTCACAGTAGCATTGGCAGTCTCTGCCCCACTCACCCCTCACTGCCTCCTGGACAGACTTCCTGCCCCAGCTCCCAGCTTGGCCAACCATCCTCTCTCTGGCGACTGCCCCCCTCCAGCCCCCAGCCCGGCCCCGGACCCTGCATGGCCTCCCCCAGCCTGGCCTCCCCTCCCCACCCCATGGCCATGCCCAGACTACCAGCCCCTTGGGGCTCCATCTGAACACTGGGGCAAGGGTCATGCCCGCTTGGTCCCTCCAGTGCCTACCCCTCAGTGGAGTGAGCACAGCTCTGCTGGCAGGACTGTGGCCGGCGTCAGGAATAAGCATGCAGCGCTCTCCCCAGGGCCTCCCGGAAGAGGGGCAATGCTTGCAGCTCCCCCCTGGAGTTACGAAAGTGCTCTGGAACTAGACGCTGGTGACTGGGCGATGCTGTGAACGAGCCAGTGCCACAGAACTGTGCACCTGAATGTGTGAGTTCTGTCGTGTTTTACTTTAAAAACAAAAGGATCCCACTCCCCGACCTTGTCCCTCTGTTAAAATTGAAAGAGACTGATGTCAGCCGCCCCGTCTGGGAGGGAGGTGGGGGGGTCAGCCCCCCGCCCGGCCAGCCACCCCGTCCGGGAGGTGAGGGGCGCCTCTGCCCGGCCACCCCTACTGGGAAGTGAGGAGCCCCTCTGCCCGGCCACCACCCCGTCTGGGAGGTGTGCCCAGCAGCTCATTGAGAACGGGCCATGATGACAATGGCGGTTTTGTGGAATAGAAAGGCAGGAAAGGTGGGGAAAAGATTGAGAAATCGGATGGTTGCCGTGTCTGTGTAGAAAGAAGTAGACATGGGAGACTTTTCATTTTGTTCTGTACTAAGAAAAATTCTTCTGCCTTGGGATCCTGTTGATCTATGACCTTACCCCCAACCCTGTGCTCTCTGAAACATGTGCTGTGTCCACTCAGGGTTGAATGGATTAAGGGCGGTGCAAGATGTGCTTTGTTAAACAGATGCTTGAAGGCAGCACGCTCGTTAGGAGTCATCACCACTCCCTAATCTCAAGTACCCAGGGACACAAACACTGCGGAAGGCCGCAGGGTCCTCTGCCTAGGAAAACCAGAGACCTTTGTTCACTTGTTTATCTGCTGACCTTCCCTCCACTATTGTCCTATGACCCTGCCAAATCCCCCTCTGCGAGAAACACCCAAGAATGATCAATAAAAAAAAAAAAAAAGAGAGACTGATGTA